AGCTTAAGTGATTCTCCTATCTCAGCCTCTCAAGGAGCTGGGACTACAGGCATGCAGTAGCACACCCAGCTAATTTTCGGATTTTTTTTTTTTAAAGTAGAGACAAGGTCTAGCTATATTGCCCAGGCTGGTCTCAAACTCTTGAGCTCAGGCGGTCCTCCTGCCTTGACTTCCCAAAGTGCTGAGATTATAGGCGTGAGCCACTGGGCCTGGCTCGTTATTACTGTTGAATAATAGTCTGATCACTGAGTTCTTAAACAACTCCATGAGGTAGGCATTCATATTCTGTCTGTTTCACAGATGAGGCTCAGAAAAGCTAAGTGTTTGTCCTAAGATCACAGTTAGGAAGTGTCTGAGACCCAGGTCACTGTGAGGGAAGAGAGAGACCCTCTCATATTGTTTTATATTGTTTTATACTCAGTACCTGTTTTAAGGAAAAACAACAAGGAAGTAAAACCAAAGACAGGCAGTCCGGCGCCAGGCCCGAAACCAGGCCTGGGCCTGCCTGGCCTAAACCCAGTAGTTAAAAATCAACTCATAACTTAGAAACTGATGTTATTCATAGATTCCAGACATTGTATAGAAGAACATTGTGAAACTCCCTGCCCTGTTCTGTTTCTCTCTGACCACCGGTGCATGCAGCCCCTGTCACATACCGCCTGCTTGCTCAAATCAATCATGACCCTTTCATGTGAAATCTTTAGTATTGTGAGCCCTTAAAAGGGACGGAAATTGTGCATTCGGGGAGCTCGGATTTTAAGGCAGTAGCCTGCTGATGCTCCCAGCTGAATAAAGCCCTTCCTTCTACAATTTGGTGTCTGAGGGGTTTTGTCTGCGGCTCGTCCTGCTACATTTCTTGGTTCCCTGACCAGGAAACGAGGTAACTGATGGACAGCCGAGGCAGCCCCTTAGGCGGCTTAGGCCTCCCCTGTGGAGCATCCCTGAGGCGGACTCCGGCCAGCCCGAGTGACGCGATCCAAAGAGCACTCCCGGGTAGGAAATTGCCCCGGTGGAATGCCTCACCAGAGCAGCGTGTAGCAGTTCCCTGTGGAGGATTAACACAGTGGCTGAACACCGGGAAGGAACTGGCACTTGGAGTCCGGACATCTGAAACTTGGTAAGACTAGTCTTTGGAACTTGCCCCACTCCTGGAGTCCTGACCAGCTCCTTACCTCTTGCAGATCTCCAGCACCCTGCCGGTGGCACTACTGAGAGACGAGGTGCCAGGGTGGTTCCTGAAAGTGCCTGAGCCCCAACTTATCAGCAAGGAGCTCATCATGCTGACAGAGTGAGTGGGCCCAACAAGAGCAGGAGCAAGGTCTCTGACTTTGCCCCTTTTTCTTTCCCAACAGAGTCATGGAGGTCTGGCATGGCTTAGTGATCGCGGTGGTGTCCCTCTTCCTGCAGGCCTGCTTCCTCACCGCCATCAACTACCTGCTCAGCAGGCACATGGGTAACTGGCTCAGCATCCTCTTCCCTCCTAGTTCCACTTTTGATCCCTGCCCTCTCCCTTCCAGCCCACAAGAGTGAACAGATACTGAAAGCGGCCAGTCTCCAGGTTCCCAGGCCCAGCCCTGGCCACCATCATCCACCTGCTGTCAAAGAGATGAAGGAGACTCAGACAGAGAGAGACATCCCAATGTCTGATTCCCTTTACAGGCGTGAGTAAGGGGTTGGAGGGAGAACTTGTCTATTGGAAGAGGAACCGTTTCTATTTCTCCCCAGATGACAGCGACACACCCTCAGATAGCTTGGATAGCTCCTGCAGTTCGCCTCCTGCCTGCCAGGTAATGGATGTGCCTAGTGATCTCAGACGAACCTTGACCCACATGTCTCTGCTTTTCTCCTAAGGCCACAGAGGATGTGGATTACACACAAGTCGTCTTTTCTGACCCTGGAGAACTAAAAAATGACTCCCCGCTGGACTATGAGAACATAAAGGAAATCACAGATTATGTCAATGTCAATCCAGAAAGACACAAGCCCAGTTTCTGGTATTTTGTCAACCCTGCTCTGTCTGAGCCAGCGGAATATGATCAAGTGGCCATGTGAATTCCAAATATTTTTAATGGGGTCCAGTTCTCTATGGATTCTTACATTTAATTTGTAGGGAAATGCCATTTTTCCCCCTTAAACAAGGCATGGGGCTCACAAGTCTATGGAGACAGGCCAAAAAGAATGTGGAGAAGAAAACTGATAAATACACAGAGGTCCTCAAGACCCATGGACTCCTGGTCTGTACCCAAAAAAGCTGTTCGTTCCTCAAAAACAAAAACAAGGCTTGGCTGGGAAAACAGGCCAATGCCCCGGCAAGAAAGGTTGAGATCAGATGTTAGGAAGAACTTTCAGGTAAAGTATGAGAACTATGGAGTCCATCAGCAGAGATAGTAGTGAAGTCTCTCCCCAGGGAAAATTTTAAAAAGGTTGAATCAGCTGTTGTAGAGTTCTATTTGGCAATCTCATGGTTAAATGACTTCCCTTTGAGCTCTTTAATTATTGGCAATAAACAACTTCTTTAAAAGTTTTAAATAAAATAGCAACCACCACCAGTTCCTCTTTTCCTGTTGCCTAACCCTGCAGT